CAGTGGGCCCAGGGCAGTTCCACACAGGTCTCTGAGGCCCCACAGACAGGAGAGCTGTGACGACTCCCTTAGTGCCCAAGAAAGCAAGGAGGTGGTGGGCAAGGGGCTCCCAGAGGCCTTGGGGCACTAGAGGGGAGATGGAGCCGAGGGAGTGGCTCTGCAGGCCCCTCTCTGAGAGAGTGCATGAGGTGTGGCCCCAGGCCCAAGGGTAGGGGGTGCACAGGGTGAGGGAAGGGAGGAGAGGAAGAGGAGGAGGAGGTGGTGGCCACAGCGGGATGGCACTCAGCCAGGTTCAGCTTCGTGGGAAAGGTCCCAGGTGGGCCGGGCTAGCACTGGGGATGCCCTGGCTCTGTGTCTCGGTTGGGTGGCTGACTCCTCCTGGAACGCATCCCTGACATCCTCCAGGCTGGCTTGGGGATACTCTGGGGACACACAGTGCCCAGGCTTCCGGCCTCCCAGCCCTGGCTCCCTGTGGACTCAGCTGCCCCCAACAAGCCTGCGAGCCACTGGAGAGCAAGGGCAGGCTGTCCTTGCCATCCAGATGCCTGGCACAGAAGGGGTTCTCACCTTCGGGGTATGGGCTGACTCAGTGGGTTTCTCCTCCCTCCAGCTCTAACCTGCCTGTGGAATAAACAAATCACTCCTCTGGGTTGTCTAGCTGGTGCAGGCCCCAGGGCGACGCCCCTTTGAGGGGAAAATGGGGGCATTCCAGTTTCCATGAGCCCTGGGACTCCCCTCCTTCCCACCACTGCTGCCTACCCTCCGGTTCCAGGTATGCAGGCTTCCTCCCTTCTGACGGTTCCTGCTGCTGGAGTCGTCCTTCCTGAAACCCTGCCTTTGCTTAGCCTCATTCCCATCTCTCAGTCCCATCCTGCAGCTGGGCAGGCAGTGCTGGGCCCCGGAAATGCCCTCTGCCTCCCTGGAGCACGTGGCCTGTGATTTTCCTTGAGCACAGCACTTTGTGACTTTGATGTAAACATCAAACACAGCCCCCTTTCCTGTCTTCGCATCCAGGAAATAGGTTAGTTTCAGACAAGCCTGCTTGCCGGAGCTCAGCAGACACCAGGCCTTCCGGGCAGGCCTGGCCCACCGTGGGCCTCAGAGCTGCTGCTGGGGCATTCAGGTAAGCGGCTGTCCTCGGGCCTTCTGCCTGTGACCGGCTTTGTAAGCCCCGATTCCTCACCCAGAACCGGCTCTCCATTGGCATTGGGACCAGAGACCCCGCAAGTGGCCTGTTTGCCTGGACATCCACCTGTACGTCCCCAGGTAAGTGGTGCCTGGGTGGAGTGGCACCTGGCTGACGTGCCTCCGACCCTCTGTGAACCCGCAGGTTTCGGGAGGCCCAGGGGCGATGCCAGACCCCGCGGCGCACCTGCCCTTCTTCTACGGCAGCATCTCGCGTGCCGAGGCCGAGGAGCACCTGAAGCTGGCGGGCATGGCGGACGGGCTCTTCCTGCTGCGCCAGTGCCTGCGCTCGCTGGGCGGCTATGTGCTGTCGCTCGTGCACGATGTGCGCTTCCACCACTTTCCCATCGAGCGCCAGCTCAACGGCACCTACGCCATTGCCGGCGGCAAAGCGCACTGTGGACCGGCAGAGCTCTGCGAGTTCTACTCGCGCGACCCCGACGGGCTGCCCTGCAACCTGCGCAAGCCGTGCAACCGGCCGTCGGGCCTCGAGCCGCAGCCGGGGGTCTTCGACTGCCTGCGAGACGCCATGGTGCGTGACTACGTGCGCCAGACGTGGAAGCTGGAGGTGAGAGCGCAGCCTGGGGCGCGGGGTCTGGAACCTACAGACCTCCTCGCCTCTCCTTTTCTAGGGCGAGGCCCTGGAGCAGGCCATCATCAGCCAGGCCCCGCAGGTGGAGAAGCTCATTGCTACGACGGCCCACGAGCGGATGCCCTGGTACCACAGCAGCCTGACGCGTGAGGAGGCCGAGCGCAAACTTTACTCTGGGGCGCAGACCGACGGCAAGTTCCTGTATGTGGGGCCCGGGATTTGGGTGCGGTGAGTAGGGGTTACATCCCCTCCCTTCCCCTGCCAGGCTGAGGCCGCGGAAGGAGCAGGGCACATACGCCCTGTCCCTCATCTATGGGAAGACGGTGTACCACTACCTCATCAGCCAAGACAAGGCGGGCAAGTACTGCATTCCCGAGGGCACCAAGTTTGACACGCTCTGGCAGGTAGGCTGCCCGTGCAACTTGTTCTGGGAGATGAGCCTCTCTGCTAGCTGCCTGCTCCCTGCAGCTGGTGGAGTATCTGAAGCTGAAGGCGGACGGGCTCATCTACTGCCTGAAGGAGGCCTGCCCCAACAGCAGTGCCAGCAACGCCTCAGGTGACGGCAGCAGGCGGGCGGGCGGTGGGCGGCCCAGCCCTCACTGTCCCTTCTGCTCCCCCAGGGGCTGCTGCTCCCACACTCCCAGCCCACCCATCCACGTTGACTCATGTGAGTTGGGGGCACCTGGAGTGTGGCCTTGGAGCTCAGGCCTTGCTGACCCTGTGGCCTTTAGCCTCAGAGACGAATCGACACCCTCAACTCAGATGGATACACCCCTGAGCCAGGTGAGCGGGCAGAGGTGGGGACGCGGGTTGGGTGACCTGGGAGTGTACCGCTGTGTGTGCCCAGCACGCATAACGTCCCCAGACAAACCGCGGCCGATGCCCATGGACACGAGCGTGTATGAGAGCCCCTACAGCGACCCAGAGGAGCTCAAGGACAAGAAGCTCTTCCTGAAGCGCGATAACCTCCTCATAGCTGACATTGAACTTGGCTGCGGCAACTTTGGCTCAGTGCGCCAGGGCGTGTACCGCATGCGCAAGTATGGCCGCCCCTGCCGTGGTGGGAGCACCGGCCCACGTGCCTCCCGTGGCCGGGTCGGGCAGGAAGCAGATCGACGTGGCCATCAAGGTGCTGAAGCAGGGCACGGAGAAGGCAGACACGGAAGAGATGATGCGCGAGGCGCAGATCATGCACCAGCTGGACAACCCCTACATCGTGCGGCTCATTGGCGTCTGCCAGGCCGAGGCCCTCATGCTGGTCATGGAGATGGCTGGGGGCGGGCCGCTGCACAAGTTCCTGGTCGGCAAGAGGTGAGCACCGGGTGGGCCCGGCCATCGGGTGGCCCAGCTGACCCCGCCTTCCCCGCCACCCCAGGGAGGAGATCCCTGTGAGCAATGTGGCCGAGCTGCTGCACCAGGTGTCCATGGGGATGAAGTACCTGGAGGAGAAGAACTTTGTGCACCGTGACCTGGCGGCCCGCAACGTCCTGCTGGTTAACCGGCACTACGCCAAGATCAGCGACTTTGGCCTCTCCAAAGCACTGGGTGCCGACGACAGCTACTACACTGTAAGCCTCTGCCCCTGTGATGCCCGACTGGACCCCTGATCCAGCAGCATCTCCCCCTCCCCAGGCCCGCTCAGCAGGGAAGTGGCCGCTCAAGTGGTACGCACCCGAATGCATCAACTTCCGCAAGTTCTCCAGCCGCAGCGATGTCTGGAGCTATGGGGTCACCATGTGGGAGGCCTTGTCCTACGGCCAGAAGCCCTACAAGGCAGGCGCGGGCAGAGGCAGGTGGGCGGTGTGACTCACAGGTGTCTCTGCCCCGGCTTGAGCAGAAGATGAAAGGGCCGGAGGTCATGGCCTTCATCGAGCAGGGCAAGCGGATGGAGTGCCCACCAGAGTGTCCACCCGAACTGTACGCACTCATGAGTGACTGCTGGATCTACAAGTGAGTGCCAGTGGGGAGGGGACCCGGCTGGGGGCTCTGACCAAGCCCCTTCACCCTCCTCCAGGGTTTCCAGCGCCCACGCGGACTCCCCTCTGGGCCTCTGCATTCACCGCTGCCGCTGCCTGGAAAGCTCTCCCCGTCCCCACCGGTGATGTCCCCTAGGAAAGCTCCCCGTCCCCCGGGGTGATGTCCCCTAGGAAAGCTCCCCGTCCCCTCCCGGGTGATGTCCGCTAGGAAAGCTCCCCGTCCCCCCCAGGTGATGTCCCCGAGGAAAGCTCCCCGTTCCCTCCCGGGTGATGTCCGCTAGGAAAGCTCCCCGCCCAGGCTCCCTGGGTATGGAGGAGAGGGGCTGAGGGACGCAGTTTCTGATCACTGCTTGCACACCTCCTGTGATGGGCAGCTCATCCATTACCTCTCAACGCAGCCTGGGCTGGTAAGTGAGTTACAATTCTTAGAAAGGTTTTCCAGCTGCTGACACCAACCTTGACCCCCATTCCCTTTACCGTTCCAAGACCATACAGAGCACACCTCTTCTCCAAATATCTCACTCCTCCTCTATTGATCATGTGCCTATTCCAGACGTGTGTCATGAGGCACACAGGCTCAGGGTGATAACCACTGGCATGGTGGCAGCCCACTGGGCCCTGGAGGTCCAGAGAAGCTCCTGAGCCAGCTGAGAGGGGCCAATCTGGTGGGCTTCCTGTAGGAGGGAACGCCTTAGCTGAGTTCTGAAGGGTGAGTGACATTTGGTTGGGGACCGTAAAGAAAGTATCCCAGGGAGCAGGAATAGTGTGTAGTGGGAGAGAATGTCCTTCTGGAAACAAAGAGAGGTTTTGGCGGGGCTGGAAGGCTGAGTTTGGAAATGGGAAGAAAACGCAAGGCCTGGTGCGGTGATCAAGATGGGAGGTCAGTAACATCCTCTTTGTTTCATATTTCCTGACTCCTTGGCCAGGAAGCAACTAACATCTCCATCTACCAGGTCCACGGCTTCCTAGCATTGGGTTTTACCATTTTAAAAACATTTTTTAATTTTAGATGGGAAAAATATCTTATTGTGTAAATTAAGACAAATTAGCATTTCTCTTGTAAGTGGCGAAGTTGAGCAGTGTTTTCAGATGTGCGCCAGCTTGACAGATGCCACCTCTTGCTGTGAACGTCTCATGGCCTCATGCCCAGCACAGAGCTCGCACCTTCTCAGGCCCCATCCTCTGCTCTGAGCAAAAGGCCAAGGGCGTAGGCTGCCCTGTGGCCACATGGGTGAGGATATGGTGAATCAGTTTCCTGTTCTGCTTCCATTCACCTTTTGTCCCTTCAGGGTTTCAAATTTCTCTCTTCTCTGTTGGAGGCTGGGGTCCCATGTGCCTGTAGCTTTGTCCTTGTCTGAGGTATCTCTGAGCTCAAATTAGAGGGCTGTGAAGCCCCAGGAAGGTATTTGTGGGAGGCAATTCTGATGTGCTGGGTGCCTCGAACACACAACTTCCTGTTTAATTCTCAAAACATCTGCCTGGGGTGGGGACTCTTGAACCCATTTTACAGTTGAGGAAACCAAGGCTCTGAGGACTTGGTTTACAGACCCAACATGCCCACTATCCCAAGGCCAATATGTAAGAGGCAACTCTATTGGCAGCTTTTCTGGGCTTCATTTAACAAACTCCTCTGTAGACATTAAGGTTCTGTTTAATTCATGTTCTAGAGGACAGAGGTTGTTAGCTCTCCATCTTGAGGCAAAACTCTTTGTCCCACCCTGCCCAATCAAGGCATGGAAGCCCTGTTTCTCATCTAGGAAGGGGCTGTGGTGTTCAGCTCAGCACCAACCTTATACTTCAGGGAGAGAAATGGGAAAGAAAAAAAGGGAGAAGAAAGCACATACATTCATCCTCCTCGGAACCAAACTCCTGAGTTAGGCCTTGGTTCTGGCTCCGTGGCTGCCACTAAAATCCCATGTGGCCTTGTTAAATCCCTCCCACCTCTGGCTCTCCACTTCCGCTTCTGTGGAGTTTTTATTCTAGCAATGAAACTTTTCACATATGAGCTCCTGGTTCTTTCTTATATCTGCCTGCTTTTGTCTCATAGTCTCCTGTTCTTTCTTTTCTTTGAGATAAAGTTTTGCTCTTGTTGCCCAGGCTGGAGTGCAATGGCGCGATCTTGGCTCACTGCAATCTCCACGTTCCGGGTTCAAGCGATTCTCCTGCCTCAGCCTCCTGAGTAGCTGGGACTACAGGCACCCGCCACCATGCCCAGCTAATTTTTGTATTTTTAGTAGAGATAGGGTTTCACCATATTGGTCAGGCTGGTCTTGAACTCCTGATCTCAGGTGATCCACCCGCCTCGGCCTCCCAAAGTGTTGAGATTACAGGCATGAGCCACTGCACCCGGCCTCCTGTTCTTGTTTATGGCTGTTATTCCCTTCTTTATCTCTTTGAGTTTTTAATATATTTATTGCAAAATTCTTTTAAGGTTGCACTATTATTCTCTATTTCCTCAGACGTAAATTCTTCCAGTTGGGGAGTTTGTGGAAATTTCATGAAGTGGTTGTGAATCCATTGTCTCTTCAGAATATTTCTTGCATGTGTATCTTGTAAGGGCTGTATATGAGAGCCTGTGCTCTTGGCTTCATACATTAGGGGGCCCTGCATTGGTACTAGCCTCCTAATGGGTAGGTGGTGGGGGGCTTCAACCCTTGTCTCTGGGCATCTCTGCAGTGGTCTCTTGTATACCTGGTATTTTCCTGTCATTGCTAAGTGTTTGAAGAATGGTTTCTATGTGTACTTGGTCTGCCATCTTGAATGAAAGTCCAATTTCACCATCTGTAAACATTTCACAGATGAGGCACCGGAAGTTCAGGGAGGTGGCCTGACTTGCCCCAGTCCACACAGCTAGGAGGGAGAATTTGAACCCAGCGAAACCCTATCCACTCCCCGCTCCTCGGCAGGCCCTGGCCCGGTGCTCCCCTCAGCTCTGACTCATTGCTAGCTCTGCATTCCCTGGACACCTTCTTCCTCAGAGAGCTGGGAGAATGGCCTCTACCCTGTAGACACGCTAAATAAACTCAAAATTTTGTTCTGGTGGACGAAGTGAAAAAAACCAAAACTGGCAGATTAG